GGGGAGGGGGCCGAACAAGAAAAGGGAGGAGATGGAGATAACTTCCCCGGATTTAGCTTTTTTGTCTTTGTTTTTGTTCTCACCACTTCCATCGGATGACTGGAGAGTAAAAGGGAACCCGGAGCGGGGTGGCGAGCAGCGCTTTGAGAAAATGCAGGAGTGTGTTTGGAGACGCGTAAAGTTGCCTTTCAAGCTCTGGCCTCCGGGCACGCGATGCTCCGCGGCGGGCTGACTCAGGGCTGCCTTGGGCCTCCCTGCCACCCTCCTGGAAATGATGCAAGTCCTGACTGTCACCTGGATCCCTGCAGCCCAGCCTGGAATGCGTCTGGATTAGGGGAAAGACGAGAAACGACACTCCAGGTGTTGCACGGCCCACCAAAGCGGGAAGATAGGGCAGTTGCTCAGACCAAATACTGTATCTAGTGCTTCTGCTCCTATCTTCAATCGTGGGGTTCTTTTTAATGCAAAGTGTCACAAGGCCAGGAATTCCCATGTGTGCTCAGTTGGCCCACAGCATCATTGTGCCTAGGAAACTGCTTCAATTTATCAAGTCCTCTGGGCTGGGAATCTCACTGAATTCCAAACGGCGGAAAGAGGAAACTTTCCCAACCCGATGTGGGTGTGACGCGAGCCAGGGGCCCCAGGGACACTGTCCCAGAGCACACCGTCCCCCTTTAACAGCAACTGGAGCTTGGATTCGCTCTTATATTGTACAGTCCTTTCGACCATTGCCCTGGAGCACCCGCACACGCGCACGCATCTCCGGCCGCGCTCACACACACTCATACACACGCACGCAAACGCGTGGCCGCCGCCAGGTCGGCAACTTTGTCCGGCGCTCCCAGCGGCGCTCGGCTTCCTCCTGTAGTAGTTGAGCGCAGGCCCCGCCTCCCGGCCGTGTTGTCAAAAGGGCCGGGGTCTCGGATTGGTCCAGCCGCCGGGACAACACCTGCTCGACTCCTTCATTCAAGTGACACCAGAGCTTCCAGGGATATTTGAGGCACCATCCCTGCCATTGCCGGGCACTCGCGGCGCTGCTAACGGCCTGGTCACATGCTCTCCGGAGAGCTACGGGAGGGCGCTGGGTAACCTCTATCCGAGCCGCGGCCGCGAGGAGGAGGGAAAAGGCGAGCAAAAAGGAAGAGTGGGAGGAGGAGGGGAAGCGGCGAAGGAGGAAGAGGAGGAGGAGGAAGAGGGGAGCACAAAGGATCCAGGTCTCCCGACGGGAGGTTAATACCAAGAACCATGTGTGCCGAGCGGCTGGGCCAGTTCATGACCCTGGCTTTGGTGTTGGCCACCTTTGACCCGGCGCGGGGGACCGACGCCACCAACCCACCCGAGGGTCCCCAAGACAGGAGCTCCCAGCAGAAAGGCCGCCTGTCCCTGCAGAATACAGGTAAGTGCATGTGCCCCCGCAGCCGGGAGCTATTGTATATATTTGTATGTGATTTTCCTTTTAGCGGAGATCCAGCACTGTTTGGTCAACGCTGGCGATGTGGGGTGTGGCGTGTTTGAATGTTTCGAGAACAACTCTTGTGAGATTCGGGGCTTACATGGGATTTGCATGACTTTTCTGCACAACGCTGGAAAATTTGATGCCCAGGTAAAAATCCATCCAGAGCATGAAGAATGTTTCTCTCTCCCTTCCCCGGCCTGTGTGTTCTCAGGGCAAGTCATTCATCAAAGACGCCTTGAAATGTAAGGCCCACGCTCTGCGGCACAGGTTCGGCTGCATAAGCCGGAAGTGCCCGGCCATCAGGGAAATGGTGTCCCAGTTGCAGCGGGAATGCTACCTCAAGCACGACCTGTGCGCGGCTGCCCAGGAGAACACCCGGGTGATAGTGGAGATGATCCATTTCAAGGACTTGCTGCTGCACGAGTGAGTACTGCCCCGCAGAGGGCCTGGGTGAATCTCTCTCTCTCTCTTTGCTTTCAATCTTTAGACCCTACGTGGACCTCGTGAACTTGCTGCTGACCTGTGGGGAGGAGGTGAAGGAGGCCATCACCCACAGCGTGCAGGTTCAGTGTGAGCAGAACTGGGGAAGCCTGTGCTCCATCTTGAGCTTCTGCACCTCGGCCATCCAGAAGCCTCCCACGGCGCCCCCCGAGCGCCAGCCCCAGGTGGACAGAACCAAGCTCTCCAGGGCCCACCACGGGGAAGCAGGACATCACCTCCCAGAGCCCAGCAGTAGGGAGACTGGCCGAGGTGCCAAGGGTGAGCGAGGTAGCAAGAGCCACCCAAACGCCCATGCCCGAGGCAGAGTCGGGGGCCTTGGGGCTCAGGGACCTTCCGGAAGCAGCGAGTGGGAAGACGAACAGTCTGAGTATTCTGATATCCGGAGGTGAAATGAAAGGCCTGGCCACGAAATCTTTCCTCCACGCCGTCCATTTTCTTATCTATGGACATTCCAAAACATTTACCATTAGAGAGGGGGGATGTCACACGCAGGATTCTGTGGGGACTGTGGACTTCATCGAGGTGTGTGTTCGCGGAACGGACAGGTGAGATGGAGACCCCTGGGGCCGTGGGGTCTCAGGGGTGCCTGGTGAATTCTGCACTTACACGTACTCAAGGGAGCGCGCCCGCGTTATCCTCGTACCTTTGTCTTCTTTCCATCTGTGGAGTCAGTGGGTGTCGGCCGCTCTGTTGTGGGGGAGGTGAACCAGGGAGGGGCAGGGCAAGGCAGGGCCCCCAGAGCTGGGCCACACAGTGGGTGCTGGGCCTCGCCCCGAAGCTTCTGGTGCAGCAGCCTCTGGTGCTGTCTCCGCGGAAGTCAGGGCGGCTGGATTCCAGGACAGGAGTGAATGTAAAAATAAATATCGCTTAGAATGCAGGAGAAGGGTGGAGAGGAGGCAGGGGCCGAGGGGGTGCTTGGTGCCAAACTGAAATTCAGTTTCTTGTGTGGGGCCTTGCGGTTCAGAGCTCTTGGCGAGGGTGGAGGGAGGAGTGTCATTTCTATGTGTAATTTCTGAGCCATTGTACTGTCTGGGCTGGGGGGGACACTGTCCAAGGGAGTGGCCCCTATGAGTTTATATTTTAACCACTGCTTCAAATCTCGATTTCACTTTTTTTATTTATCCAGTTATATCTACATATCTGTCATCTAAATAAATGGCTTTCAAACAAAGCAACTGGGTCATTAAAACCAGCTCAAAGGGGGTTTAAAAAAAAAAAACCAGCCCATCCTTTGAGGCTGATTTTTCTTTTTTTTAAGTTCTATTTTAAAAGCTATCAAACAGCGACATAGCCATACATCTGACTGCCTGACATGGACTCCTGCCCACTTGGGGGAAACCTTATACCCAGAGGAAAATACACACCTGGGGAGTACATTTGACAAATTTCCCTTAGGATTTCGTTATCTCACCTTGACCCTCAGCCAAGATTGGTAAAGCTGCGTCCTGGCGATTCCAGGAGACCCAGCTGGAAACCTGGCTTCTCCATGTGAGGGGATGGGAAAGGAAAGAAGAGAATGAAGACTACTTAGTAATTCCCATCAGGAAATGCTGACCTTTTACATAAAATCAAGGAGACTGCTGAAAATCTCTAAGGGACAGGATTTTCCAGATCCTAATTGGAAATTTAGCAATAAGGAGAGGAGTCCAAGGGGACAAATAAAGGCAGAGAGAAGAGACAGAACTAAAAATACGAGGAAAGGAGAGTGAGGATTTTCATTAAAAGTCTCAGCAGTGGGTTTCTTGGGTTATTTAAAACATCACCTAAATAGGCCTTTTCTTCCTAATTGGCCATCAAATTAAAGCCTATCCTTTCTCAAGCAGGAGCTGGTATTGTAGGGAGTGGCCGGGTATTCTGGGCTGGGCTCTTCTGGAGTAGGGGGTCAGCAAACATTGTCTGCAAAGGGCCAGATACTGAATCCAGTACTTTCAGTTTGGCGAGCCGTGAGGTCTCTGTCGAAACTACTCAACTCTGCCGTCCTAGCACAAAAGCAGCCATAGACAACACACAAACGAGAGGGCTTGGCTCCCTTCCAGGAAGATTTATTTAACAGGCTCCCAGCTGAATTTCACTCACAGGACACAGTTTACTGATCTCTGTTCTAGTGAGTGGGTCAAAAAGCATATGCATCCTTATCCGTCAACTCATCAGCTCTTCCTCAAGGCAACCTGAGGCCAGACACCAAGAAACCAAGCGTATCTGCTCTAAAATGACTTGTTCCTGGGGAATGCCTTCAACCAAAACACAGCTAGTATTTCTATGCCCCAAATCCAATCCCAGTCTTTCATGATCCATGCCGGCGGTTGGGTGGGGAGGGGAATCATTGGTTGGGGGAAGGGAGGAAACCCCACCTCCAGCCCCCGCCACCGGGCTCCCTGGGCACCCAGCAAGATCTGGGGCTGCAGAGAACAGAAGAGCTGGTGCACTTAATCCAGCTCTGCCCTTGGGGGGAGGAGGACCTGTGTGTCAGGCTCTGCCATGGGAACGAGTGTAAACCGTGGCTGTCTCCTGCAGTGAGCCACCGCGGCAGGCACGTTGACTGTTTTACTGACATCACTCAAAAGCTAAAGCAATAACATTCTCCTGCGTTGCTGAGTCAGCTGTTCATTTGTCCGCCAGCTCCTGGACTGGATGTGTGAAAGGCATCACATTTCCATTTTCCTCCGTGTAAATGTTTTATGTGTTCGCCTACTGATCCCATTCGTTGCTTCTATTGTAAATATTTGTCATTTGTATTTATTATCTCTGTGTTTTCCCCCTAAGGCATAAAATGGTTTACTGTGTTCATTTGAACCCATTTACTGATCTCTGTTGTATATTTTTCATGCCACTGCTTTGTTTTCTCCTCAGAAGTCGGGTAGATAGCATTTCTATCCCATCCCTCACGTTATTGGAAGCATGCAACAGTATTTATTGCTCAGGGTCTTCTGCTTAAAACTGAGGAAGGTCCACATTCCTGCAAGCATTGATTGAGACATTTGCACAATCTAAAATGTAAGCAAAGTAGTCATTAAAAATACACCCTCTACTTGGGCTTTATACTGCATACAAATTTACTCATGAGCCTTCCTTTGAGGAAGGATGTGGATCTCCAAATAAAGATTTAGTGTTTATTTTGAGCTCTGCATCTTAACAAGATGATCTGAACACCTCTCCTTTGTATCAATAAATAGCCCTGTTATTCTGAAGTGAGAGGACCAAGTATAGTAAAATGCTGACATCTAAAACTAAATAAATAGAAAACACCAGGCCAGAACTATAGTCATACTCACACAAAGGGAGAAATTTAAACTCGAACCAAGCAAAAGGCTTCACGGAAATAGCATGGAAAAACAATGCTTCCAGTGGCCACTTCCTAAGGAGGAACAACCCCGTCTGATCTCAGAATTGGCACCACGTGAGCTTGCTAAGTGATAATATCTGTTTCTACTACGGATTTAGGCAACAGGACCTGTACATTGTCACATTGCATTATTTTTCTTCAAGCGTTAATAAAAGTTTTAAATAAATGGCTTCCACTTGAGTAGCGTCATTGTCTGAGAGGG